GACCCTAGCACTGGGCCCAGTGAGGCCCACAGGATTCTATTGGGGGAGAATCAGGCACAGTTCCAGAAAGAACCCTTGAACTACTAAGTCCTGAAGGATGCGCAAAATTCTTCAGTGAGATAAAGAGAGAAATGGCAGTATCCACAGAAACTGCAGACTGGTTAGGGCCTTGTAATTCTGCGCAGCTGGAACGCAAGATTTGGGTAGGAGAGCGGTAGATGAGGTTGGAGAGACAAACGGGCTGCCTTACAGATAGACGTTCCACGAGAAGTTCGTAGTTTTTCCTATTAGGGAAGCTATGGGAAAATCCTAATCTGGGTAACGATGTAACGGGTTTACACTTTAGAAAAATCCGTGGTTTAGGACTCTACAACTCCCATGGGCGGGCTGCCCTAACCCAGGGGTTCCCACTTCCGCTGTTCCGGGATTCACGGACGACTCGCCCCCTTTTCCCAGCCTTGGTCAGCACTGTTACCCCGCCCGCCGTGCGATCCCGCCCCCCTCGGAGCGCCCCTGTGGTCTGACTTCAGCAGCACTTTCCGGCAGGAGACTGGGCACTCGCTGTCACCCGCGAGCTGCCTCCCTCAGCGAGATCTGAGCATCTTTCCGGAGGCTAACAGACCTGGGCTTCGGGGTGACCACTGTGCTTGCCTCAGTTTCCTTTTCTGGAGCAGGGGAAGGCCCGGCTCCCTGCCCAAAGGCGGCTGTGCGCTAAGTGGCAGACGCTCGGGGAGAGCCGGCGCGGGGCGGACCCCAGCGCCAGTAGTGACAGGGGCGAACGCCGCCGGGAGACTCCAGCCGGCGGGCGAGCAGGGTAAGCCAGGCCGTGGGCGGGAGGGCGGGGCAGCTCACCGGTAAAAGGCAGAGTCCCCGAGTGGGTTCCAGTTCGCCGTGTAGCAGTCCATGGCTGGTGCAGACGGCAGCTGGGAAGCACCGAGGGGACACCCACCTAGAGCGGGCTCCAGGCCGGCACTTCCGCTTCCGCCCGTCCGGGTCACGTGGCGAGGCCGCCGCCGCGGCCATCACCACTGTGGGCAGCCTCACTTGGCTGCCGCCCCGAGACCCCAGCCCGTACCTGGGCTTCGCGCCCGCCAAGTGGGCCCAGCCCTGGCTCCTGCGCCCTGTGGCGGCCACCTCCATCGCCTTGCTTTCCCTTCGGGCACTGGGGGTCGCTCAGGGCGGGACATGGGTGAACGGAAGTGGAAGCTGTGAGCGTCGCAGCCCGAGGCGCCGAGGCCTGAGGCGCCGTCGGGGCCACAGCGACGCTCGCATGGAGAGCGCTGGGCGCTGGGCTGTGCACCGACGGCTAACCTGGACCCACGGTCTCTGCGGGGCGGGAGCTTTGCAGAACCGACTGGCCGACTGGGGCGCGGGAACATGAGGCTTGGCTAGGAGCCCGCTGCGGGCCAGGCGCGCGGTGCGCAGGCATACCCGGGTCGCGGGTGAACACCGCGGAGCCCCGGGACTTGGTAATTGGCGCGAGCGGGTGCGCGCATGCGCGGGACGGCGGCGGGCACGTGGCGAGGCGCAGGGCGGCGCCGCGCGGGAAGCTCCCCAGTGCCCTGGAGGCCTGCTGGCTGGACGACCCCCTGCCTCTGGTACCAAGTGTGACCAAGGCTGGCGCCACCATGGCTCTGCTGCCGTCACCTCCTCCCTTTAGCATTGAGCAGCCCCGGAGGGGCTAGCCCTGAGGCTGACCTGCCCAGAGTCCCCACCATCGCGCTGCTTAGTGGCCTCTCCCTGCAGCCTGTCGTTGCTGGTGGCGGCATGGTCTTCTGTCTGTCGAGCGAGGAGCCGCGCCGCCCGCTGCGAAGCGACATGGTCCACTTCCAGGCCTCGGAAGTCCAGCAGCTGCTACACAACAAGTTCGTGGTCATCTTGGGGGACTCCAGTGAGTGCCTCTTCTAGGGTGACGCTTCCAGTGCCTCAGCCTTGGGATCTCTGTCTCCTCCCAGTTCAGAGGGCTGTGTACAAGGACCTGGTGCTCTTGCTCCAGAAAGACTCACTGCTCACAGCTGCCCAGCTGAAAGCCAAGGTGAGGGAAGCTTGGTGGCCATGTCAGTGGTGGGTCTGACCAGTAGGGTGGGGGGGGTGGGTAGGGGGAGCTGAGCTTTGAACAGGACCAGCTGGTGGCTGGGGGCCAGCTGGGCGAGCTGCACAACGGGACACAGTATCGTGAGGTCCGCCAGTTCTGCTCGGGCTCTGGCCACCACCTTGTGCGCTTCTACTTCCTCACTCGTGTTTACTCCGAGTACCTTGAGGATGTTCTGGAAGAGCTGACATATGGACCTGCCCCGGACCTGGTGATCATCAACTCCTGCCTCTGGGATCTCTCCAGGTTGGGGCGAGGGAAAGGGGAATACTGGTTGGTGCTCTTGCCCACCCTGTGTGTTATCCAACAGATATGGTCGCTGCTCAATGGAGAGCTACCGGGAGAACCTGGAGCGGGTGTTTGTGCGCATGGACCAAGTATTGCCAGACTCCTGCCTGCTGGTGTGGAACATGGCGATGCCCCTCGGGGAACGTATCACTGGGGGTTTCCTCCTGCCAGAGGCAAGTGACTGAGGCCCATCAGGACAAGAGATGTGGCTCTTAGAGGCTGCACTTTCTCACTTAGCTCCAGCCCCTGGCAGGCTCCCTGCGGCGGGATGTGGTTGAAGGGAACTTCTACAGTGCTACGCTGGCCGGGGACCACTGCTTTGATGTCCTAGACCTCCACTTTCACTTCCGGCATGCAGTACAGCACCGTCATCGGGATGGTGTCCACTGGGACCAGCATGCACACCGCCACCTCTCACACCTGCTTCTGACCCATGTGGCTGACGCCTGGGGCGTGGAGCTGCCCAAGCGTGGCTATCCCCCTGGTGAGCCCTACCATAAGTGGGGGGGTAGTGATAAGCCTACCTAAAACAACCATCCCATTCCTAGACCCGTGGATTGAGGACTGGGCAGAGATGAATCATCCATTCCAGGGAAGCCATAGGCAGACCCCAGACTTCGGGGAGCACCTGGCCTTGCTCCCACCCCCACCTTCTTCTTTGCCTCCTCCCATGCCTTTTCCCTACCCGCTTCCTCAGCCCTCGCCACCTCCCCTCTTCCCACCCCTGCCCCAGGATACCCCTTTTTTCCCAGGCCAGCCCTTCCCACCCCATGAATTCTTCAACTATAATCCAGTGGAGGACTTCTCGATGCCACCCCACTTAGGTAGGTGCTTCTGCAGCTCCCCCACCCTCTTGGCCTGCTCTTATAATGACTGGTTCTTTTGTAGGATGTGGCCCTGGAGTGAACTTTGTGCCTGGCCCTCTGCCACCTCCAATCCCTGGCCCTAATCCCCATGGTCAGCACTGGGGCCCAGTGGTCCACCGGGGGATGCCACGCTATGTTCCTAACAGCCCCTACCATGTGCGGAGAATGGGGGGGCCCTGCAGGCAGCGGCTCAGACACTCAGAGAGACTGATCCACACATACAAACTGGACAGACGGCCTCCTGCCCATTCGGGGACATGGCCTGGGTAGACTGGATCTTGGGCTGGGACTGGATGTGCCAATGGCCCTTCAGGGCCTGCCTGGCACCTCAGGTACTGGGCTAGGGTGTCTGCTATGCCTGGTATTGTTCTTGTCCATTGCTGTCACCAATAAAGGCATGGAAGAACAGAGTGACAAATTCCTGTGTGCAGTGGGTATCCCAAACCATGA